CCTGGTGCCCGGGAAGGCGCCGGCCTCGCCGCCGCTCCAAAGCGAGTGGCCGTCTCTCGCCGGCTGTGCCTCCGGCCTGCTGTGCGGCTGCAGGGAGGGAGCAGCTCTGCGGCCCAAGCTCTGTCACCTCAGCTCTCTGGGCCGCGGCTCCCACGTGAGAAATGAGGTGCGCTTGTTGGAGAGGGGGCCCCCGTTGCTGCCCACAGAATTCCGCCCCAGAAACGCTTGAGTACGTGGAGCCTCGGGGGACGGGTGCTCCGGGAACCACGCATACCGGCCTCCCCAGCCCGTCGCAGGGTTGCAGAGGCGCCGAGGGCTGGGGGGGCTGCCGGGGCTGCCGGGCCCTCGTGCAGGCTCCTCCCCGCAGCCTCGCGGCCGGGCCTGGAGACCGCGTGCCCGGACGCCGCCGCCAGCCTCGTGGGCCGCAAAGGGGCGGGGGCGGCCCCTGGCGGCGGGAGGACTCGGCCGCCCGAGGGACCCCGGGCCAGGCTCCGGGGTCGCCCCGGCTGGGTCTCTGCGGCCCCACAGCTCTGGGCGGGGATGGGGGCGCCGGCGCCTACGCGCGAGGCCAACCGGGGGAAACCGAGGCAGTGAATGGCCCAGGCCCCGCCCGGTTATCCCGGAGCCAGGCCGGGAGCGCCCAGTGTCCCGCGACCGCAGCCGCCGCAGCCTGAACTCGTCCCCTCCCAGTAGGATGCGGAGCGCGGCCCTTCCATCCTGTCCCTGCCACCGTTGCTTCCCCACGCCGGGCCGCCGTCGGGATGGGCAGACGGCGCGGCCGGTACCCGAGGCCTGCGAGCGCGAGGCCCGCGGGGCGCTGCGGAGCCGGGAGCGCGGAGCCGGGGCGGGGGACAGACAAAGGCGGGGACGGCGGCGAGGGGAAGACAAAGCGCGGAGGGGGGTCGGCGGCGGCGCCGGGGCCCCGAAGGCGGCTCCGGGCGCGGCGGAGCCAATGGGCGGGCGCGGGGCGGGGGCCGGCGGGGGCGGTGCAGCGATAAGGCGGTGGCGGCGGCGGTGGCTCGGGGACCACTGGTAGCGGCAGCAGCTCGCGCCCGCGCCCTCCTCGTACCCGTGCGCCCCCGGAGACCGATCCCGCCCCGCGGCCCAGGCCGGGCCTGGTGAGAGCCGCGGGGGGAGGGGCCGCGTCCGGCTCCGGAACCGGGAGAGGCGCCGAGGGGTGTGGGGTGAGGGCCGCCCGTGGGGTCCCGGCGAGTCTGCGAGCCGCTCTCGCCCGGGGCGCACAGGCTCGAGTCCTCGTTTCAGGGCCGGCCCCCGGCTGGGCGGAGCCGAGACCCGCTGGCGGGGCTCGCGGCGTCGGGGTCTGGGGTCCGGTCCTCGCGGGGCCAGGTCGGGGGCCGAGGGGCGGGGCGGGCGGGGACGCGGGGCCCTCCCGACTGACTTCCCCTTGCAGAACCCAGCGGGTGCCGCTTCTCCACCCGAGGCTTCCACCTCCAACGAGCCATGTTCCAGGCTGCAGGAGCCGCCCAGGCCACCCCCTCTCATGTAAGTGCCCGGCTGGGTGGGAGGGCCCCCCGCTGCCCCTGCCCTGACCGCCCCTCTCCCTCAGGACGCCAAAGGCGGCGGCAGCAGCACGGTGCAGCGCTCCAAGGTAGGGGCCTGGGGCCGGGTGTGCGGGAGGAGTGGGGCAGCACCTGGCTGAGCTTCCCGCACAGTCCTTCAGCCTGCGGGCCCAGGTGAAGGAGACCTGCGCCGCCTGCCAGAAGACCGTGTACCCCATGGAGCGGCTGGTGGCCGACAAGCTCATTTTCCACAACTCTTGCTTCTGCTGCAAGCACTGTCACACCAAGCTCAGGTGCGCCCCTGCCCTGCCCGCCCCCGCCTCGCCCTGACCTGACGCCGTTGTTTGGCTTCTGCAGCCTGGGCAGCTACGCCGCGCTGCACGGGGAGTTCTACTGCAAACCCCACTTCCAGCAGCTGTTTAAGAGCAAAGGCAACTACGACGAGGGGTTTGGCCGCAAGCAGCACAAGGAGCTCTGGGCCCACAAGGAGGTGGACCCCGGCACCAAGACGGCCTGAGGCCTCTGTAACCTTCCACCCCCTCTGCGGAAGGCCTGGAGCCGGCAGGGGGAAGGTGGGAAGGAGGTCGAGCTGGGCTTGCGTGGGGGCCAGGTGGGAAGGGGATGAGGCTTGCTCAGGCGTAGGGGACCAGGGCAGGGCTCTGCTCCAGGACTCCTTCCTTCTTCCTTCTCCCGCAGCCGGTGAGGGTTTGGAAACCAGGATTGGGGTCTGCCCACCACCCTGCTTCCTGCTTCGTTCAGCCTCCCTCCCCACCTCACCCCAGGACCCCCTGGGAGGCCCCCAAGCCCAGCTCCCCTATCTAGGTGCCTTTTCTCCAGCAAGGAGTCAGCATGCCCCCCTCAGGGTCCCAAGCTCCCTCACTGCCACCGGAGACTGTGTGGCCCCCACGTCTCCCCATCTACCTCTACCCTTAACCTGTTTCTGAGCCACGGAGACAGGGAGGAAGGAGCGCGACAGTGCCACCTGTTGGGCATCATAAATGCCCCTGCAGCCCATGGGGGAGGAGATGGGGAAGTGGAGCCACCCTGCCTCTGCAGGGCAAGGCAGGGCCTGCCCCAGTGGGGCTTGGGACCATCTCGAACCACCAGCGTGGAGAAGCAGAAGCAAAAGCACTCGCCAGGCTGCAGCCTCAGGCACTGGCAGGGGCTGGTGCGGCCCCACTCCCCTCCCCCGCTCCCATTTGTGCCCATCCTGTTGTGACCAACCCCGTTTTAAACATGTTTCAATAGATCCAGATTCTCTATTGTGTGGCCTGCTGGGGGATCTGTCACAGGAAGGGTGCAGACTCACCATGGGGCGGGCATGGGGGGACAGGGCCAGCCCCGACTACCTCGGCCCTGATGGGGGCAGGGAGCTAGAAGTGGGTGTCAGTTCCCTGACACACCATTGAGAAATGGGAGGGCTCCTCTTCACAGCGAGGGCTTCATGCTGTCACACCCACAGTGGTTTTGGAACTGAAACTCCACCTCACCCCTCAGTTCTGGGTTGGTTCAGACCCACCAACTTACCATATGCACCCCATTGTGAAGAGGCCTGAGAGCGGGAGGGCCAGGCTGCCAGTGGGTGATGGCGCCTGTCCTCGCTGCACTTCAGTGCCTGGGGTGCAAGCTGCCGCGTTCCCTGGCTGGTTCCAGCTGTCTAGCTCCCTCCCTTCTTCCCAGCCCTTTGACCTGGAAGTAAGTTAGCGAAGAATGGCGGTAACCAGCAGACCCAGCAAGTGCTGCCCAAGGTTTTAGTGACCCCTGGATTGTCCCCCCTCATCATTACCCCTCGCTGCTGTCATCATCCCCTTGCCTTTTCAAGCTCTGCGGAGGTGCAGTCACAGCTACTGTCTCAGGAAATCCAAAGAGAAACTACCTCTGCTTCTCTGAAAACCCAGGGACAATGAGGGATGAGTTCACAGCAGAGCAAACCAGGCAAGTTGGGAGGACCTGAGGGCGCCCCGGTGGGACACAGGCAGAAGTCTGGGTTGTCCTGCTCCAGATTCAACTTCCTGATGTCTCCAGACATGGGATCGATGAGAACAGAGACTCCTGGAGGGTTTGCTGCCACCACACCATACAACTGCCTGAGTTCCTAAGTGGCCTCCCCGTGGAACAGGGCAGGGAGCTGGGCCACAGGCTCCAGTGTCACATAAGTCACTATGCTGAGGCAGGCACTGCTCCTCGAGGGAGCAGAGCGAATACTCAGCAGAGATGGTGCCCCGGCCTGGATCCTCCCAAGTGTGAAGTGAGCGCCTCAGAGCCTCTCAGGGCAGGCCAACTTCCTGCACCAGAGGTCTCAGATGGCAAGGATCATCTTGGTTCGGTTAAGCAACAGTAGCAGATGACCACAAGGGGGTACTGGAGAGGTGGCTCTTGGAGACACCTGACCCCTGCCCTGCAAAGATGGGACTGAAGGAAGTCCTCTGGGCCAGGAAGACCCTACCAAATATCATGAAAGCTCCGGGAACTCAGCCACTGGTGACGTTCAGGTTGTGAGGGCCAGCAGTGCCACCCTGGTAAATCAGCCCTGTTGGGACCACCCCAGTGGAGCTCCTGGAGGGGCAACTGGAGGAAAGGGGCAGACACCTCTGGACTGACAATGGTATCAGCCAGATCACCCCAGGACCCCTCTACTTGGAGTCAAGTTCTCTTCTGCTTGAAAGGCCCAGGCTCGTTGCCAGGCACCATACCTGGCCCCTGCTAAGCAAAAACCTACCTCCACCCCCCACAACTGAAAGCACTGCCACAGGACCCCTCTGATATAAATGATCCCTTTTATTGTAAGTAATGCGCAACACTGGCCTGGCTTTGCACTGCAAGCCCTCGGTCAAGATATAGTCAAATAACTATGGCTGCAGGTTCCACAGTTCCACAATAACCATGGCTGCACGATCCACAATTCAGACACAGACATAGAGCTGGGGTGGGTGGAAGGGGCAGGAGGGTGGCAGAGTGCGGACTGTCCCCAGCCCTGGCCTCTCCATGCAGAGTTGGCCCAGGCAGACACACCCCATGGAATGATGAGAAAGTGACGGCACGGCCCCTTCCCACAGCAAGCCTGGGGCTGCCAGGAACTGCCCTTCAGAACCTTTGGGCCCAGGTCACCCTGAAGCCCCACAACTTTTTATCTGGATTAGTTATTAAAAAACAATAAATTAAGCAACAACTTGGTCCTGAGGATGCTGAGCCAGCATGTCCACAGTTTTTGGC